AGATGCATAAAACCAAGCTGTAACCCAATCACTTTGGGCTCACGTTCTGAGGACCCCCTGAGGCTGTGTCACCAGCCATGGTCACTCAAATAGGAGGCCCAGAATAAAACTCTTTACAGACTTTGACTCTTTTTGGTCAACATAACCTAACCCTAAACATAATCCTCCTGGGGAAGGTAAGATCACAGGTATCTCTTCTTCGTTCAGTTTGTGTGTGTATGTCCTTATTTCTCTACAGTTTTTAGGCATTCGCTGTGTGATCTAGAAAAGCTATGGAGTCTCGCTTTGTCGCCAGGATGGAATGCAGTGGTGTGATCTCGGCTCACTGCAACCTCCACCTCCCAGGTTCAAGTGATTCTCCTGCCTTAGCCTCCCGAGTAGCTGGGATTACAGGCACACGCCACCACGCCCAGCTAATTTTTGTATTTTTAGTAGAGACAGGGTTTCATCATGTTGGCCAGGATGATCTCTATCTCTTGACCTCGCGATCTGCCCGCCTCGGCCTCCCAAAGTGCTGGGATTACAGGCTTGAGCCACCACACCCAGCTACAAATTCTATTTTCTTTTTGTTCCTTGGAAAGCATCGCTGGGCATTTATCCTGTCCCAGTATTTGAGTGAAACTTCTCAGCATTTCAGAGCAGTGACCATGATACACCCTTTCCTTTCCTTCTCCTTATGGGAAACTTGGTTCTAACCCAGAGGACTTGGGCTCCAGGACCCAGTAACGCAGCCCTGGACTTGACCCTAAAAGGGAGTAAAGACAAAGGTGAAGTTCAGTCTGGGGTTCAGGGCTGCCAAAGCTCATAGCCTGGAGCTTCTTAACCTTTAGGCGGGGTAGAGACATTTAAGACGGCCCCTAAACTTGGGGAGCGCGTAGGCTCATAGGAAATAGAGTCCGTTACTTGTCCTGGGAACGGCGGTGGGTGTCCCAGGAGGCGGACTTCCGGTGCACTCCTGCGCGTGTGCACCTCTCCCTGCGTGCGTGTTCGCGCGTGCGTGCTCGCACATGCGCGCCACCTCCGCACTGCCCTCGCTTCCTGCGCCTCTTCAGGTCACCGCTTGCTCTAGTTCCCAGGCTTTGGCCTCTAGTGGATGAGAATCACCGAGTCTGCGGGGCTGGACGCTGACCGCCCGGGCCAGCACCTAGGCGGGCGGGAGCTGTGCGGCCCAGGGTTCGCGCGGGCCGGGTAGAGGCTCGAGCCGGGACCCCCGAGCGTGAACCCCGGAGCCAGCGGCGCTGGGGCCAGAGGGGCCAGGCGGGAGGTGGTGGCGGAGGCGAAGGGGCGACGGGACCTGGGCCTGGCCCGTGTGTGTCCTCGGCGGCCTGGCGCCGGCCGTCGCTGTACGGTGAGCCCCAGGGAGGCGGATCTGGGCCCCGAGAAGGACACCCGCCTGGATTTGCCCCGTAGGCCCGGCCCGGGCCCCTCGGGAGCAGAACAGCCTTGGTGAGGTGGACGGGAGGGGACTTCGCGAGCAGACGCGCGCGCCAGCGACAGCAGCCCGCCCCGGCCTCTCGGGAGCCGTGGGGCAGAGGCTGCAGAGCCCCAGGAGGGTAAGTCTTGGGTTTTCGGGCCCGGAGCGAGAATCTCCCAATTCTGATCATGTTGCCATTACAGGGGCCAGTGTCATTCAAAGATGTGGCTGTGGATTTCACCCAGGAGGAGTGGTGGCAACTGGACCCTGATGAGAAGATAACATACGGGGATGTGATGTTGGAGAACTACAGCCATCTAGTTTCCCTGGGTGAGGATAGCTTGCTTTCTGAATGCTCTCAGAAGGTAAAAAATGGAGCATTTCTGTTATGCAGCTTATGAGGTGGCAACATCTTGTACTTCGGAGATCTGAAGCCGAGCAACTTGCCCAAGTCCTTCTTCTTTTCCCATTAACAAGATATGATATCACCAAGCCAAACGTCATCATTAAGTTGGAGCAGGGAGAGGAGCTGTGGATAACGGGAGGTGAATTTCCATGTCAACATAGTCCAGGTAAGTTAGTAGAGTATCAAATGTTAAAAAATCTCCCTGAAACTCTTCCTCATTCTCCTTTTAGCCCTTCACATCCTCAGCCGAAGATCTCACTTCCTCCCAGAGGCCTTTGCTGACTGACCCCTCAGGTAGGCTAAATCCCCATCCTGCGCTTCCATGATGGTTCCGTGATTTGTCTCGCATTCTCTGCAGGGATTGTGGGACTTTACCAAATCGGTTTGTAATAACACCTAGAAGACGCTATCCGATCCATCAGGCCCAGTATTCCTGTCTGGGGGTACTTCCCACCGTGTGCTGGAATGGTTATCACAAGAAGGCTGTGCTGTCCCCTCGCAACTCCAGGATGGTGTGTAGCCCAGTGACTGTGAGGATCGCCCCTCCTGACAGAAGATTTTCGCGTTCTGCGATGTGAGTATTATCGTTGGAAGAATACTCTCCCTTCTTACAGCTAGAATCTTGTCTTTCATTGTAGACCAGAGCAGATAATCAGCTCAACACTGTCCTCACCATCAAGTAACGCCCCAGACCCATGTGCAAAGGAGACAGTACTGAGTGCCCTCAAAGAGAAGGAGAAGAAAAGGACAGTGGAGGAAGAAGACCAAATATTCCTTGATGGCCAGGAAAATAAAAGAAGGTAACAGGCTCAGGAGAGTACTAAGCCGGTTTCATTTCATTGAGACTTTTTTGATTTGTCGCAGGCGCCATGATAGCAGTGGCAGTGGACATTCAGCATTTGAGCCCCTGGTGGCCAATGGAGTCCCCGCTTCTTTTGTGCCTAAGTAAGTGGGAGTCCATCCGGATGAAATACCAAATAAAGCATCTAACTGTCTTCTCTTTTATTAGGCCTGGGTCTCTGAAGAGAGGCCTCAATTCTCAGAGCTCAGATGACCACTTGAATAAGAGATCCCGAAGCTCTTCCATGAGCTCCTTGACAGGCGCTTACGCAAGTGGCATCCCTAGCTCCAGCCGCAATGCCATTACCAGTTCCTACAGCTCCACTCGAGGCATCTCACAGGTACAAGTACAGCTCTTTTAATGTGGGGGACAGCAGGCTCAGTCATGTCCCTCTTGATTTTTAGCTCTGGAAGAGAAATGGCCCCAGTTCATCACCCTTCTCTAGCCCAGCCTCCTCCCGCTCCCAGACACCGGAGAGGCCAGCAAAGAAAATAAGGTACTTGGCATTCTCCTGCAGTTTTCATTTGCTCTAGACTAAATTGTTCCTTTTTTCCTGACAGAGAAGAGGAGCTGTGTCATCATTCCAGTTCTTCAACTCCATTGGCAGCAGACAGGGAGTCCCAGGGAGAAAAGGGTAGGTTGCTGAGCCAGGAGGAGGGGCTGCTGGGAAGCAAACGAGTCTTGATTTCTTTCTTTAGCTGCAGATACAACCCCAAGGAAGAAACAAAACTCGAATTCTCAGTCTACACCTGGCAGCTCTGGGCAGCGTAAGCGGAAAGTTCAGCTGCTGCCTTCTCGGCGAGGGGAACAGCTGACCTTGGTATGGTCTTGTCCATCTACTCCTGCCCTCCCTTGGCCTGACTTCTTCTTTTTCACTTTGGTAGCCTCCACCTCCCCAGCTTGGCTATTCGATCACTGCCGAGGACCTAGACTTAGAGAAGAAGGCTTCATTACAGTGGTTCAACCAGGCCTTGGAGGACAAGAGCGGTAAGGAGCACAGATTGTTGCACACTGGAGAGCCAGGACTGCTTCACCTTTCTTTCTTTCTTAGATGCTGCCTCGAACTCTGTCACTGAGACCCCACCTATCACTCAGCCTTCATTTACCTTTACCCTGCCTGCTGCTGCACCTGCCTCCCCACCCACCTCCCTCCTGGCCCCAAGCACCAACCCACTGTTAGAGAGCTTGAAGAAGATGCAGACTCCCCCGAGCCTGCCACCCTGCCCAGGTGAGCTGGAGTGGGGCCGTGGATCCAGCCTTTTCCAATTTCACATTTTCTATTCTTCTTCCAGAATCTGCTGGAGCAGCAACCACTGAGGCCCTCTCACCTCCAAAGACACCCAGCCTCCTACCCCCGCTGGGTTTATCACAGTCAGGGCCGCCAGGGCTGCTCCCCAGCCCCTCCTTTGACTCCAAACCCCCGACCACTTTGCTGGGGCTGATCCCTGCTCCATCCATGGTACCAGCCACTGACACCAAGGCACCTCCAACCCTTCAGGCAGAGACGGCTACCAAACCCCAAGCCACATCTGCCCCGTCCCCCGCCCCCAAGCAAAGCTTCCTGTTTGGAACACAGAACACCTCACCTTCCAGCCCTGCCGCCCCTGCTGCATCTTCAGCACCTCCCATGTTCAAGCCCATTTTCACGGCTCCACCCAAGAGTGAGAAGGAAGGCCCCACACCGCCTGGCCCTTCAGTCACAGCCACAGCGCCCTCCAGCTCCTCCCTCCCCACGACCACCAGCACCACAGCCCCGACCTTCCAGCCTGTCTTTAGCAGCATGGGGCCACCTGCATCTGTGCCCTTGCCTGCTCCCTTCTTCAAGCAGACAACTACTCCCGCCACTGCTCCCACCACAACTGCCCCGCTCTTCACTGGCCTGGCCAGCGCCACCTCTGCTGTGGCTCCCATCACCTCTGCCAGTCCATCCACAGACTCTGCTTCGAAGCCTGCGTTTGGCTTTGGCATAAACAGTGTGAGCAGCAGCAGTGTGAGTACCACGACCAGCACCGCCACTGCCGCCTCACAGCCTTTCCTCTTCGGGGCGCCCCAGGCCTCTGCTGCCAGCTTCACCCCGGCCATGGGCTCCATATTCCAGTTTGGCAAACCTCCTGCCTTGCCCACAACCACCACAGTCACCACCTTCAGCCAGTCCCTGCACACTGCCGTGCCAACGGCCACCAGCAGCAGCGCTGCCGACTTTAGTGGTTTTGGCAGCACCCTCGCCACCTCCGCCCCGGCCACCAGCAGCCAGCCCACTCTGACGTTCAGTAACACGAGCACCCCCACGTTCAACATTCCCTTTGGCTCAAGCGCCAAGTCCCCGCTCCCATCATATCCGGGAGCCAACCCCCAGCCCGCATTTGGGGCCGCTGAGGGGCAGCCACCGGGGGCCGCCAAGCCGGCCCTTGCCCCCAGCTTTGGCAGCTCTTTCACTTTTGGAAACTCTGCAGCCCCGGCTGCTGCACCCACACCTGCACCTCCGTCCATGATCAAGGTCGTGCCTGCGTACGTGCCTACGCCCATCCATCCTATCTTTGGCGGTGCCACGCACTCGGCGTTTGGGTTGAAAGCCACGGCTTCGGCCTTCGGCGCTCCCGCCAGCTCACAGCCCGCCTTTGGCGGCTCCACTGCTGTCTTCTTCGGTGCAGCCACCAGCTCCGGCTTTGGAGCCACCACCCAGACCGCCAGCAGCGGGAGCAGCAGCTCGGTGTTTGGCAGCACAACACCATCACCCTTCACGTTTGGGGGTTCGGCAGCCCCCGCTGGCAGTGGGAGCTTTGGGATCAATGTGGCCACCCCAGGCTCCAGCACCACCACCGGAGCTTTCAGCTTTGGAGCAGGACAGAGTGGGAGCACAGCCACCTCCACCCCCTTCGCAGGGGGCTTAGGTCAGAACGCCCTGGGCACCACCGGCCAGAGCACACCGTTTGCCTTCAACGTGAGCAGCACAACTGAGAGCAAACCTGTGTTTGGAGGTAAGGAGGGGCGTGGACTTGGGCTACCGGGCCACTGGCCAGCTCTCTGTTCTCTTCATTCCAGGCACCGCCACCCCCACCTTTGGTCTGAACACCCCTGCGCCTGGAGTGGGCACATCAGGCAGCAGCCTCTCCTTTGGGGCATCCTCAGCACCCGCCCAAGGCTTTGTTGGTGTTGCACCTTTCGGTAAGCAGCAAGCCACCCTGTGGCCCTGCTCACGTAGAGTACGTTCTGCATTTTATTTCTGCAGGCAACACTTTTGCTCACCAGCAAGAACACAGCCCGAGGAAGGGACCCAATAACCTTTCAAAACGCAAACTGCTGCCTGCGGTGAGGGCCCAGGGTCTTCCACGGAGAGGACAGGCATCTTCCTTTCCCACCAGGAAGGAGTGAGCCCGGAGCCTCTGCTATGTGCAAGGCGGTGTGCAAGCACCGGCTGCAGCTTTTTGCTCTCTTCTTTCTCTTTGGGGCTGGGCTGGGTGTGCGTTCTGGTGCTGATGCTTTGGCCTGTGAGGCTGAGCTAGAGAAATGTAGATGTTAGATGTGCCAGTACCATCCTGCGCCTCCCAAGCATGCCCCCACTCACTCACGTCGGCATCTCGACCCGTTCAATTACAGCAACGAAGAAGCCACCGCTAAGCGTGGTCTTGGGGGAAGCCCGGAGGCAGTGCTCGGCACCCGGGAACGTGCTCAGGCCTCGGTGGGGCCGGGCAGGCAGGGCGGGAGCTAGCCTGCAAGAGAAACAGCCCCAATGCTGGGTAAGAGAGCAGTTCACCCCATCCCCCCCTCCACGACCCTGGCGCACGCCCTGTACCTGAAGGCGCCCGGGTTCTGCTGCAGCGCATCTTGTACCATGTCTTCATTCTCCTCCTGGCAGAGGGAGCACATGGAGTAGACGAGCCGCTGCAGGGAAGGGAAAGTGAGCGCGTGGCACAGGGCTCGCTGCTGGAACCCTGCCAGGGCATGCAGACGCACCGGGCTAGGTGTCCCTGCCCCGGGCTCCTCCAGCTGTCTGCTCGGCATACCTAAGGAAAAGCGTGTCTCGGTTACACAGCTTCACAGGCTGCCTCAGTCCTGAAATCCTCGCTCCTGAAATCCTCGCTTCACAGAGGAGAACTTTTGCTCCAGGGTCCCAAGCCCATTAAAGTGTCAGAACTAAGACCAAAACAGATGACTCCAGGTCTAAGCTGCTGTGGACCTCTGAGTCCCTCAGCCACGCCTTCTCACCATCTCACCCGAGCCACTGCAGGAAGGATCCAGCAGGACATAGTGGACCTCACGATAGCGCGGATCTAAGGGGGAGACCGCCAGGAAGTCCTCCTCAGCCAGCTCACAGCAGGAGACGCCAGCCCAGGCCAGCAGCGTGGCCATGGATGCCAGCCGCCTGGCATCCAGGTCAAAGGCAAAGATCTTCCTAGGGCAGAGGGCAGAGCAGGGGTGAGCTGAGCATGCATGGAGCAGCTAAGGGCCTGTCACAGCTGACACAGACAACCAGAACATGCAGGTTAAGCCAGGACACACAATATTGAAACAGCCTATATTTAAAGGGCCCAGGGTCAGAGGTAACTGGCCTGGGGTCTCTGCCCCAAGGGCTAAGGGATCCACATCTCACACCTGCAGTGGGGAAAGCTTAGCTTGGGGCAAATACCGTGAACTACTTTGGTGCAGCAGGAAAGAGTTAAGCGAAAGTCATCCTTTCAGCCTTCATTACCCACTGAAAGGCACAAAATCAAACCCCATGTCCTCCTCCTCCTCCTGTGGCACTCACCCTTGGTTCTTCAGAAGAGCAGCCAAGTGACTGGTCTTTATTGCCTGGGGTGGCACAGGCATCCATGACATGGGAGCCTGGCGGGGGTCCAGCAGCATGGCTGGGAGACAGCTGGCCTGGCAGGCAGAACACAGGGGCCGGGTAAACAGAGACCCCAGGCTAGGCCCTTCCCGTGCCTACACATTCTTCCCTTTTCTATTCCTCTTGCCTACCCTGTCCTGCAGAATGAGGTGTCCGGCCCGGTACAGTGGGTGTTCATGCAGATCTGTCTGGGCGGGAAACACCAGCAGCTCCGGCATCAAGGGGTCCAGGAGAAAATGCTTCCCCTTGAGGGCTCGTAAGTCATCGAGGCTGCCAGGGAAGAACCATTCATTCATCATTTCCTGAATTTCTCCCTGCCAGGCCCTATTTCAACGGTCCATTCATGCAACAAATGTTACCACAGCTATGGAGAAATCAACAGGGTGATAAGGGAATCCGGGATCCGCAGTTGAGGGAATGGGTTGTCAAGCCAGACTTATGGGTCAGGAGCCCCCTCTACTGTTTACCAGCAGTGGGAGCCTGGGCAAGTGATTCAATCTCAAGCCCCACTGGCATCTCTGTAAAATAGTAGGTGTGAGGATTCAATGAGCCAATATATCCAAGATACTTACGTGCCACAATTTAATAAATGTTAGCTATTCCTGTTGAAGCATAACCTTGGAGAAAGGTTACTTTACAGGGGGGTGAGGAGTGGGGAAGTGAGAGCTGAGCTCATTCTTGATGGATGAGGAGTTAGTCATGTGAGGCGCTTAGGTTAAAACTACATTCACTATAACTCAGTAAAGCAGTCCCGCCCACTCTCCGACCCATGCAGAAATAGGCCTAGGGAGTCACATGTCTCAGTTCAGAAATCTATCGAAGTGGCAGAGCTGGAATTCAAACACAAGCAGCCGTTCTCTGCTATTCCACCCTGGTGTCCAAGCAACATGGTAGGGCAGAAGGAAGAGGATCTTACAAAGAGTAAGGGAAAGGGAGAGGGGCAGAGGCTGCTTCTCAGAGCCACCAAAGGACAAAATAAGACAGGTGTGAGCCCAGTGGAGGAGGCACGGGGCAGAGACCAGCCACTGTTGCTGGCACGCTGGTGCACGTAGCACTGTGGCAGATGGACCTGGAGAGGAAGCAGGAGGGACAGCACAATGGAGCCAAGAAAGGACTTAGCATGGCCGGGCGCGGTGGTTCATGCCTGTAATCCCAGCATTTTGGGAGGCCAAGGTGGGCAGATCACCTGAGGTCAGGAGTTTGAGACCAGCCTGGCCAACATGGAGAAATCCCGTCTCTACTAAAAATACAAAATTAGCCAGGCATGGTGCTGCATGCCTGCAATCCTGTAGGGAAAAGAAAGAGAGATCAGACTGTTACTGTGTCTGTGTAGAAAGGGAAGACATAAGAAATTCCATTTTGACCTGTACCTTGAACAATTGGTTGGCTGAGATGCTGTTAATTTGTGACTTTGCCCCAAATTTGAGCTCACAAAAACATGTGTTGTATGGAATCAAGGTTTAAAGGATCTAGGGCTGTGCAGGACATGCCTTGTTAATAAAACGTTTACAAGCAGTATGCTTGGTAAAAGTCTTCGCCGTTCTCTAGTCTCAATAAACCAGAGG